CAGGCTGGAGTGCAGTGGCATGATCTCTGCCCACTGCAACCTCTGCCTCCCGGATTCAAGCGATTCTCCTGCCTCAGCCTCCCAAGTAGCTGGGATTACAGGTGCACGCCACCACACCCAGCTTTTTTTATTTTGGAGACAGAGTCTTGCCCTGTCACCCAGGCTGGAGTACAGTGGCATGATCTCAGTTCACTGCGACCTCCACCTCCCGGGTTCAAGCAATTCTCCTGCCTCAGTCTCCTGAGTAGCTAGGATTACAGAAGTGCACCTCCACGTTCAGCTAATTTTTGTATTTTTAGTAGAGATGCGCTTTTGCCATGTTGGCCATGCTAGTCTGGAACCCCGGACCTCAGGTGATCCGCTGGCCTTGGCCTCCCAAAGTGCTGGGATTGCAGGCGTGAGCCACCGCGCCAGGCCTGAGCTACTTCTTTAGTCTCTGGAAAGACTGCGGCTCAGAGAAATCAACGCTTTACATGCCATCTCTCCCCTAGTCCCAAGGTCTTCTCTGGACTGGTTCCTTAATTTACCATCTCTCAATCAGAAGCGCCTTTACAAAGGATATCAGGATAGTATTTTTTGGTCAAAGATAACTCTTCCCCCAGAACTCAGTAGGGTCTCTGATGGCATCAGTAAGGGCAATTTCATAAAGCAACCAGGTTCCTGCCTGTTTACAGGCAGCTCCAGTTGTTGGGAAGTGAGCAAGCAAGTGAGGGGAAGCCAGACTTTCTGGAGCTTCCAGCCCTAGTTCTGCCACCCAGGCTTCGGGAGGGCCCCACAAAGTCTGAAATCTACGTGCCCCACCCCCCAAAGCCCCTTCCAGCCCAGGTTCTGGTTTAGCACTAGGCTCAAGAACCTCAGGCCTGAATTCTACTTCCCGTGCATTAAGTCCCACCTTAACATCCCATTCTTATGAAGTCATCCTGTCCTGCGGGGCAATTCTGTGTTGCTGCTGGGGCCTGGTCACTGATAGAGAAGGGCGTGGGCTGGGCCTACCCGGCAGGAGCCGCCTCACCCCATCAGGCCCAGATCCTCTAAGACAAGACAGGGATAAAGTCTCCCGTGGAATCCCCTCCCGCCTCATATTCCCTGACCCTGCCCTCCCTGCGAGAACTCCAGTCCGGGCTCCACAAAGGGCGCGGTAAGAAACGTACACTTCCGAGGGGCAGACAAGGAGGGGGCGTTCACCTACACCCCGGCCGGGCTATGGTCGGGAACAGGGTGAGGGGCCCAAGCCCCGGCTGCGGCAGGCGGGCGCCCTTACCCATGCTGACTCTGGAGCGGGCCGGGTGGCGCTGCCCATCCCCGGATCCTTCGTAGGTGGGTAGCAGGACGTGGGGCTGGGGTCTGCCTCTAATTTTTTGCTTAATTTTTTTTTTCCGAGATGGAGTCTTGCTTAGTCGCCCAAGCTGGAGTAGTGTGGCTCGATCTCAGCTCTGCAACCTCTGCCTCCCAGGGTTCAAGCAATTCTCCTGCCTCAGTTTCCAGAGTAGCTGGAATTATAGGTGAGTGCCACTACACCCAGCTAATTTTTGTGTCAGGTATCTGATAATTTACACTTGATCTCAGTGCAGATTCTGGGAAAGTGAACTCCACGGAAGACTCAGAAACCAAGTTCTAATTCAGTTGCCATGAAAACTTAAGGTGAGAGGATTGTCAACCAGTGAAAAATACGGAGGAAAACACTAACAGAATATGGTAAGCATCTCTAGCATTAAAAATTTTTAATGCTTATCAGGTGGGTATCAACCTCAATTTACAGATGAAGAAGCCAAGACTTGGGCTGCTTGCATTACATTAACCGAGGTTTACCCGCAGCGAGGCTGCCTCCAAAGCATCCGGAGTTTGCAACCATCACTGTCCACCCCGCGAGCTGCGATAGTGCGAGAACTACAATTCCCGTGGGGCTGTGCGGGAGCATCGCGAGAGTTACATTAACTGTGGCGGCGGGAAGGCGGAGCCTGCAGCTGGCTGGGCGGTTAGGAGGGCCCGGGGCCGAGACGATGGCTGACCACAACCCTGACAGCGACTCCACGCCGCGCACGCTGCTGCGACGCGTGCTGGATACAGCGGACCCGCGCACCCCGCGGCGACCCCGGAGTGCTCGGGCTGGGTATGTGAGGGGGCTCCCCGAGTACTTGAGCAAATTCTCGGCATAATTGCTGGTCTTTACACAGAGCCCGGAGAGCCCTGCTTGAAACGGCTTCCCCCAGGAAGTTGAGTGGCCAAACAAGGACGATAGCCAGAGGGCGTTCCCATGGAGCCAGGGTAAGTACCCAGCCCACTGACCCCAAAGGGCCGACAGACTGGTTGCTTGGTGCTTTGCCGATAGTCTGTTGGCAGATCGGCCCATATTCAGGCCAGTGGGCACTTGGAGGAACAGACACCTCGGACGCTGCTGAAGAACATCCTACTAACTGGTAAGTGAGCGCTGGCCTGCCGGTCAGAGTTATCAGCCCCACCCTCTCCTTGGTGTTTCTGCAGCCCCAGAATCTTCCATCCTGATGCCTGAGTCGGTAGTGAAGCCAGTGCCAGCACCGCAGGCGGTCCAACCCTCCAGACAAGAGAGCAGTTGCGGCAGGTACACAGAACTCCCCCACCTTGGATTGTGCTTGGCCTGTCTGAGATAAGCTCCATTCTTATAGCCTGGAGCTGCAACTTCCTGAGCTCGAGCCCCCCACAACCCTGGCTCCAGGTCTGCTGGCCCCTGGCAGGAGGAAACAGAGGCTGAGACTGTCAGTGTTTCAGCAGGGAGTGGACCAGGGGCTGTCTCTCTCCCAAGGTGAGGCCCTGGACACCACTTTTGCTACCCTCTTCTTTTACATTCTCTTGCCGGTTGCTGACAGAGCCTCAAGGGAATGCTGATGCCTCTTCCCTCACCAGGTGCTGCTCTGGGTGTTTCCTGTTCTGGGAGTTGACTTTCCTCTGTGCCTCCCCACCTCACCAGATCCCTCAACCTGACCTTTGCCACACCTCTTCAGCCACAGTCAGTGCAGAGGCCTGGCTTGGCCCGCAGACCTCCAGCCCGCCGAGCTGTAGACGTGGGTGCCTTTTTGCGGGATCTGCGAGATACTTCCCTGGCTCCTCCAAGTAAGGTTGGGTTTTCCCCTGCTGGCCTTTGGAGCCTCAGAACCTGTTACTACTCTGCCCACAGACATTGTGTTGGAGGACACCCAGCCGTTCTCTCAGCCCATGGTTGGCTCCCCCAACGTGTATCACTCCCTGCCCTGCACGCCTCACACTGGGGCTGAAGACGCTGAGCAGGCTGCCGGTCGCAAGACACAGAGCAGTGGGCCTGGGCTGCAGAAGAATAGTGAGTGTGTGGCACTGGTGGCCTGGAGCCAATCTCCGGCCTGTATTCTCTCCCCTTCACTCAGGCCCTGGGAAACCAGCCCAGTTTCTGGCAGGAGAGGCAGAGGAGGTCAATGCCTTTGCTCTGGGCTTCCTGAGCACCAGCAGTGGTGTCTCTGGAGAAGATGAAGTAGAGCCCTTACACGATGGAGTTGAAGAGGCAGAGAAAAAGATGGAAGAAGAAGGTGTGAGTGTGAGTGAAATGGAGGCAACAGGAGCACAAGGACCCAGCAGGGTAGAAGAGGCTGAGGGACACACAGAGGTGACAGAAGCAGAGGGATCCCAGGGGACTGCTGAGGCTGACGGGCCAGGAGCATCTTCAGGGGATGAGGATGCCTCTGGCAGGGCAGGTAAGAGGCCCAGTGCAGGGAGTGACTGGTGAAATCCCTGTGACCCCACCCTTCTTCTTTGTAGCAAGTCCAGAGTCGGCCTCCAGCACCCCTGAGTCTCTCCAGGCCAGGCGACATCATCAGTTTCTTGAGCCAGCCCCAGCGCCTGGTGCTGCAGTGTAAGATCCCACAACCCCATTCCTCATGGGCCGTTCAGCCCCCTCTGTCCACTGTTGCCCTCAGCTTATCTTCAGAGCCTGCAGAGCCTCTGTTGGTCAGGCATCCCCCTAGGCCCCGGACCACCGGCCCCAGGCCCCGGCAAGATCCCCACAAGGCTGGACTGAGCCACTATGTGAAACTCTTTAGCTTCTATGCCAAGATGCCCATGGAGAGGAAGGCTCTTGAGATGGTGGAGAAGTGGTGAGTCCTGGGCACATGGGGTAGGGAGAGGATTCAGCCTGCTCTATCCCCACCTTCTTGACAGCCTAGATAAATATTTCCAGCATCTTTGTGATGATCTGGAGGTATTTGCTGCTCATGCTGGCCGCAAGACTGTGAAGCCAGAGGACCTGGAGCTGCTGATGCGGCGGTGAGAAGGCGGAAGGTGTGGGGGTGCTGGCTTTCTGCCTGTCCCTTCTCTTCCTCCACTGCAGGCAGGGCCTGGTCACTGACCAAGTCTCACTGCACGTGCTAGTGGAGCGGCACCTGCCCCTGGAGTACCGGCAGCTGCTCATCCCCTGTGCATACAGTGGCAACTCTGTCTTCCCTGCCCAGTAGTGGCCAGGCTTCAACACTTTCCCTGTCCCCACCTGGGGACTCTTGCCCCCACATATTTCTCCAGGTCTCCTCCCCACCCCCCCAGCATCAATAAAGTGTCATAAACAGAATATTCTGCATTTTGGTGCATGTCCTGGGGCCA